TGATACGCATTATAATAATTTTTCAAATCTTCAAAATTGAGGTATAATTACATACAATAAAATGAGAATGGCATGCAAATTTGTGCCTTTTTTAAAGCTTAGTAAATGTCATAATTTGGTTATAGTTTTTATTTTTCTGGATGCATTTGCTTTTCCTTACATCTACCATGCTCAGCCTTACAGAGATTTTTCTAGATGAATTTGCTTTTTCTCACATCTACCATGCTCGGCCTTACAGAGCTGCCCTTTATTTTAGAATTCCCTAAAGTGCTGTGTTGTACACAGGGAGCTTCTCCTGACTGGAACAACCTTACCTGGTACCACTCTTCCTTCAGGACCCAGATTCTTCTTTGAAACCTTTCCCTGGCCCCTTTGAATACTCTAGCTCTTTTAAAATGTATGTGGTTCTTTTTTCCCTGTTCAATTATTAATCTAACTAGGTTGTGAGTTCCTCCTCCAAGGACGTGAGGGTGCGATGTAGCTTGTCTGATTTTGCATTCCAAGTGTGTGCCCCAATGCCTGACACATAGTAGGTGCTCAATATATGTTTACTGTCAATAAGTTACAATTAACACCCCCATATGGTAATTCAGAGTTTTCATAGCGCGGTCAAACGATCTCATTTAACGCCTACTACAACCCTAAAAAATTCTAATTACTACCATCCTATCATTCTTGTTTGTAGAGTGTGGAGACTGAGAGGTTAACTGTCTTGCCCAGCGCAAGTCAACAGCAAAACGGAACTAAAATTTCAGGCTCGACACCACACAGCGTGTCGAGATCAGCACGAACTTGGCGCTGTGACTTTTCCTTAGAGGGGCCACTTAGGCTTACACTTCCGGATCCTGGGCACACAGAGACGCGAAAAGCTCCCGCGGGAAACTGGGGAGCGGGACTACATCTCCCAGAGAGCCCCGGGGCTAAACAGCAGGTGATTGGTTGATATTGACAGCCAATGCGGCTGCGAGGAGCTCGGGCAGACCAATCACAGGCCGGAAGGGGCGGGACCTCCCACGCCGAGGATAGATTGAGCGCAGAACTAACCGCGCTCTGAAAGGTTCTAAATGTCTGCGGGGCTCAGAGCCGGATGTCACGTCGTCCTCCTCTGCCGGTTTTCTCTTGGGTCCTTTTCCGTGCCGTCCCGCGACTCCGCCTCTGGCCGCGCGTGTCTGGCTGCTAGGCCGACACCAAGGACTGGCCGGGTACCCGGGAAGAAAGCACGTGCTCCAGCAGTTGCCGCGCCCAGCCCCGAGAGAGGCCCTAGGGCGCTGCGGGCTTTCGGGGTCCGCAGTCCCCCCGCGACGCGAGCCAACGGGAGGCGTCAAAAGACCCGGGCCTTGTGTGGCAGGCTCGCCTGGCGCTGGCTGGCGTGGCCCTTGGCCGTCGTCACCTGTGGAGAGCACGTCTTCTCTGCCGCGCCCTCTGCGCAAGGAGGAGACTCGACAACATGTCACCCGCGCTCCAAGACCTGTCGCAACCCGGTAACGCTGCGACCCCGTCTGCGTGGTTGGGTTTGAAGTCAAACTTTCACTTTCTTTAAAGAAGGTCTGAAGAAAACCCTGCGGGATGAGATCAATGCCATTCTGCAGAAGAGGATTATGGTGCTGGATGGAGGGATGGGGACCATGATCCAGCGGGAGAAGCTAAACGAAGAACACTTCCGAGGTCAGGAATTTAAAGATCATGCCAGGCCGCTGAAAGGCAACAATGACATTTTAAGTATAACTCAGCCTGATGTCATTTACCAAATCCATAAGGTAAAGTATTCCCAGGTTCCCATGTGTATTCACTCATAATTGACATTATAATCTCTTGTTGCAGGAATACTTGCTGGCTGGGGCAGATATCATTGAAACAAATACTTTTAGCAGCACTAGTATTGCCCAAGCTGACTATGGCCTTGAACACTTGGTAAGAATTCCATTGTTCCATGTGTCTAAGATGGACAAGCTAACGTTTGTGGTTGATACGTTAGGCCTACCGGATGAACATGTGCTCTGCAGGAGTGGCCAGAAAAGCTGCCGAGGAGGTAACTCTCCAGACAGGTAGGGAATGTTCTTCTCTTTTTTTGCACACGGAGATCTCACACTTGTTTTTCTTTTCCCAAAGGAATTAAGAGGTTTGTGGCAGGGGCTCTGGGTCCGACTAATAAGACACTCTCTGTGTCCCCATCTGTGGAAAGGCCGGATTATAGGAACATCAGTGAGTATTTACCACATATAATCATTGATCTTCTGATGTGCTGGGTGTGATTTATTTTTTGCAGCATTTGATGAGCTTGTTGAAGCATACCAAGAGCAGGCCAAAGGACTTCTGGATGGCGGGGTTGATATCTTACTCATTGAAACTATTTTTGATACTGCCAATGCCAAGGTGAGTTAAGGGAGAAAAAACAGACAAGGCTGAATAAAGACGTTCTTTCTTTTTTCCCTGACAGGCAGCCTTGTTTGCACTCCAAAATCTTTTTGAGGAGAAATATGCTCCCCGGCCTATCTTTGTAAGTTCTAAAGTGTTTGCACAATACATTCTTATTGTTGACTTTGTTTACTTTGTCAATTCAGATTTCAGGGACGATCGTTGATAAAAGTGGGCGGACTCTTTCCGGACAGACAGGAGAGGGATTTGTCATCAGCGTGTCTCATGGAGAACCACTCTGGTGAGTGATCCATCTTTCTGTAACTTCTTTTCATGCTTTTAATATGTTTTTTCTGTTTTTCTAGCATTGGATTAAATTGTGCTTTGGGTGCAGCTGAAATGAGACCTTTTATTGAAATAATTGGAAAATGTACAACAGCCTATGTCCTCTGTTATCCCAATGCAGGTGTGTGTTTCAAGGGGGTCACACATGGGGAGTTTGCAATAATGGTTGAATTATCCTTTCTCAGGTCTTCCCAACACCTTTGGTGACTATGATGAAACGCCTTCTATGATGGCCAAGCACCTAAAGGTCAGGGGTCCCCCTTTCACTGGCTTTTTAAGCTTGCTGAAACTTTGTCTCTTCCTAAATGCAGGATTTTGCTATGGATGGCTTGGTCAATATAGTTGGAGGATGCTGTGGGTCAACACCAGATCATATCAGGTAATAATCACCTATAGACAATATATCTAAAATAATGGATACAATGTTTCCTCTTTCAACTCAGGGAAATTGCTGAAGCTGTGAAAAATTGTAAGCCTAGAGTTCCACCTGCCACTGCTTTTGAAGGACATATGTTACTGTCTGGTGAGTCATAAAGACCTGGTATTCCTGATTGCCAGAAATTTTTCAAAATGCTTCTCCTTTTAAGGTCTAGAGCCCTTCAGGATTGGACCGTACACCAACTTTGTTAACATTGGAGAGCGCTGTAATGTTGCAGGATCAAGGAAGTTTGCTAAACTCATCATGGCAGGAAACTATGAAGTGAGCATCTTAATAAGACCCCTGAGGCATCTTAATGCTGCTTCCTCTCTCATTCTTCCTTCAGGAAGCCTTGTGTGTTGCCAAAGTGCAGGTGGAAATGGGAGCCCAGGTGTTGGATGTCAACATGGATGATGGCATGCTAGATGGTCCAAGTGCAATGACCAGATTTTGCAACTTAATTGCTTCCGAGCCAGACATCGCAAAGGTTATACAAAGTTTATGTTTATCAGGGGGATTTCTGTGTGATTTTCTTGCCTTTCTGATCTCAGGTACCTTTGTGCATCGACTCCTCCAATTTTGCTGTGATTGAAGCTGGGTTAAAGTGCTGCCAAGGGAAGTGCATTGTCAATAGCATTAGTCTGAAGGAAGGAGAGGACGACTTCTTGGAGAAGGCCAGGAAGATTAAAAAGTATGGAGCTGCTATGGTGGTCATGGCTTTTGATGAAGAAGGACAGGTGAGTGGTTTCTTTTGGCCTAATCCATTGTGTTTCAAACTACATCTTTTGCTCTTTTCCCTAGGCAACAGAAACAGACACAAAAATCAGAGTGTGCACCCGGGCCTACCATCTGCTTGTGAAAAAACTGGGCTTTAATCCAAATGACATTATTTTTGACCCTAATATCCTAACCATTGGGACTGGAATGGAGGAACACAACTTGTATGCCATTAATTTTATCCATGCAACAAAAGTCATTAAAGTAAGTGTAGGCATGTTCTCTCCCAAGTCATGGGAATCTTTTCATATTTTAAAATTTTTGCCAGGAAACATTACCTGGAGCCAGAATAAGTGGAGGTCTTTCCAACTTGTCCTTCTCCTTCCGAGGAATGGAAGCCATTCGAGAAGCAATGCATGGGGTTTTCCTTTACCATGCAATCAAGGTATGGTAGAAGAACTCTTAGCCCTGCGGAAATAAATTCTCATTTTTATTTGTATTGCCCTTAGTCTGGCATGGACATGGGGATAGTGAATGCTGGAAACCTCCCTGTGTATGATGATATCCATAAGGAACTTCTGCAGCTCTGTGAAGATCTCATCTGGAATAAAGACCCTGAGGCCACTGAGAAGCTCTTACGTTATGCCCAGGTAGAGAGACAAGTGTTCTAATAGATGGATTTGTATCCATTTCTTGGTTTCAATTTCAATTCAGACTCAAGGCACAGGAGGGAAGAAAGTCATTCAGACTGATGAGTGGAGAAATGGCCCTGTCGAAGAACGCCTTGAGTATGCCCTTGTGAAGGTAAGTTACAGGGGCCTGAACTGGAGGGCTGGTTTTCTTTTTTTTTTTTTTTTGTCTTTTTTAGGGCATTGAAAAACATATTATTGAGGATACTGAGGAAGCCAGGTTAAACCAAAAAAAATATCCCCGACCTCTCAATATAATTGAAGGACCCCTGATGAATGGAATGAAAATTGTTGGTGATCTTTTTGGAGCTGGAAAAATGTTTCTACCTCAGGTTAGCAAAATATGGGGAGAAATTTTCACAGTGAAAGATACCTGATCTATGCTTTTTTTCTCAGGTTATAAAGTCAGCCCGGGTTATGAAGAAGGCTGTTGGCCACCTTATCCCTTTCATGGAAAAAGAAAGAGAAGAAACCAGAGTGCTTAACGGCACAGTAGAAGAAGAGGCAAGTCATTTTGTTCAGGCCTATGGGCCTTTTGCCTTGCTGAGCTGCTTGGCTTCCTTTCCAGGACCCTTACCAGGGCACCATCGTGCTGGCCACTGTTAAAGGCGACGTGCACGACATAGGCAAGAACATAGTTGGAGTAGTCCTTGGCTGCAATAATTTCCGGTAAGTTAGGACCTCACCTCTTTCAACCCCTTTAATTTTCTCATGTCTCATTTCTGTGCCTCAGAGTTATTGATTTAGGAGTCATGACTCCATGTGATAAGATACTGAAAGCTGCTCTTGACCACAAAGCAGGTACTGTGCAACTATACTTTGGGCATTTCTCTTGTCCTTTTTTTTTTAAAAAAAAAAAAAATAGATATAATTGGCCTGTCAGGACTCATCACTCCTTCCCTGGATGAAATGATTTTTGTTGCCAAGGAAATGGAGAGATTAGCTATAAGGATTCCATTGTTGATTGGAGGAGCAACCACTTCAAAGTAAGTTATACTAATGAGCTTTGTCCTCACTTGGATATATTTTCTTTCTGACCCTTCTTTTTAGAACCCACACAGCAGTTAAAATAGCTCCGAGATACAGTGCACCTGTAATCCATGTCCTGGACGCGTCCAAGAGTGTGGTGGTGGTAAGTGGGTGACCTTACATTTTATTCCAGATTTTGCTCATCTATGGCTATCTTGCATTTTCAGTGTTCCCAGCTGTTAGATGAAAATCTAAAGGATGAATACTTTGAGGAAATCATGGAAGAATATGAAGATATTAGACAGGACCATTATGAGTCTCTCAAGGTAAGTGGTAGAAACAGATTTTTGCTTGTTTTTGTCTAACTAATTTTTCTTTGTTTTTTAACAGGAGAGGAGATACTTACCCTTAAGTCAAGCCAGAAAAAGTGGTTTCCAAATGGATTGGCTGTCTGAACCTCACCCAGGTCTGTTTGGCTATGGACTAGAGAAAGACTGGTCAGCATTGACAACCATACTTCTCTCCTGTAGTGAAGCCCACGTTTATTGGGACCCAGGTCTTTGAAGACTATGACCTGCAGAAGCTGGTGGACTACATTGACTGGAAGCCTTTCTTTGATGTCTGGCAGCTCCGGGGCAAGTACCCGAATCGAGGCTTTCCCAAGATATTTAACGACAAAACAGTAGGTTAGTGCAGTAAGTCCTTCCTTTCTGCCTCTTTAAGTGAATTCTAATTCTGTTTTTCTAATAGGTGGAGAGGCCAGGAAGGTCTACGATGATGCCCACAATATGCTGAACACACTGATTAGTCAAAAGAAACTCCGGGCCCGGGGTGTGGTTGGGTTCTGGCCAGCACAGAGTATCCAAGACGACATTCACCTGTACGCAGAGGCTGCTGTGCCCCAGGCTGCAGAGCCCATAGCCACCTTCTATGGGTTAAGGCAACAGGTATGGAAGGTGTACTGACAGCCAGCACACCGCCCCGCACACTCCTACACTCCTTGGTTTTAAGGCTGAGAAGGACTCTGCCAGCACGGAGCCATACTACTGCCTCTCAGACTTCATCGCTCCCTTGCATTCTGGCATCCGTGACTACCTGGGCCTGTTTGCCGTTGCCTGCTTTGGGGTAGAAGAGCTGAGCAAGGCCTATGAGGATGATGGTGACGACTACAGCAGCATCATGGTCAAGGCGCTGGGGGACCGGCTGGCAGAGGTAAGGCAGAGGCATTGCGCCGAGGGGCTGAGGCCTAAGCATGCCTGCTGCTTTGGGTCCCAAGGCCTTTGCAGAAGAGCTCCATGAAAGAGTTCGCCGAGAACTGTGGGCCTACTGTGGCAGTGAGCAGCTGGACGTCGCAGACCTGCGCAGGCTGCGGTACAAGGGCATCCGCCCGGCTCCTGGCTACCCCAGCCAGCCCGACCACACCGAGAAGCTCACCATGTGGAGACTCGCAGACATCGAGCAGTCTACAGGTAGGAGCCAGGAGGCTGCGGGTTCCTGTCTTCATAAGCATTTTCCCTGTGTTGCTCCCTCTAGGCATTAGGTTAACAGAATCATTAGCAATGGCACCTGCTTCAGCAGTCTCAGGCCTCTACTTCTCCAATTTGAAGTCCAAATATTTTGCTGTGGGGAAGATTTCCAAGGATCAGGTAAGCTAGCTGTTGCATTATATGTGGCTTGCTGGTTTAATAAAATGCTTCTCATCTTTTGCAGGTTGAGGATTATGCATTGAGGAAGAACATATCTGTGGCTGAGGTTGAGAAATGGCTTGGACCCATTTTGGGATATGATACAGACTAACTTTTTTTTTTTTTTTGCCTTTTTTATTCTTGATGATCCTCAAGGAAATACAACCTAGGGTGCCTTAAAAATAACAACAACAAAAAACCTGTGTGCATCTGGCTGACACTTACCTGCTTCTGGTTTTCGAAGACTATTTAGTGGAACCTTGTAGAGGAGCAGGGTCTTCCTGCAGTGCCTGGAAAACAGGCGCTGTTTTTTTGGGACCTTGCGTGAAGAGCAGTGAGCAGGGTTCCTGTGGTTTCCCTGGTCCCTCTGAGATGGGGACAGACTGAAGACAGAGGTCGTTTGATTTCAAAGCAAGTCAACCTGCTTTTTTCTGTTTTTACAGTGGAATCTAGGAGGCCACTTAGTCGTCTTTTTTTCCTCTTAGAAGAAAAGCCTGAAACTGAGTTGAATAGAGAAGTGTGACCCTGTGACAAAATGATACTGTGAGAAATGGGGCATTTTAATCTAAGTGGTTATAACAGTGGATTCTGACGGGGAAGGTGTAGCTCTGTTCTCTTCGGAAGACCTCGTTTTCTAAAGGCTGGACTAAATGGCTGCAGAACTCCCTTTGGCAAAAGGCATGCGCTCACTGCTTGCTTGTCAGAAACACTGAAGCCATTTGCCCCAGTGTGGTCAAGCAGCCATGCTTTCTGGGCATTTTCGTCCTCCCATAATTTCATATTTCCGTACCCCTGAGGAAACAAAAAGGAAATGAGGAGAGAAAGTTACTGTTAAGGGTGGTTAACATTTTTTTTGTTTTGTTTTGTTTTGGTTTTTTTTTTTTTGAGACAGAGTCTGGCTCTGTCGCCCAGGCTGGAGTGCAGGGGCGCAATCTCGGCTCATAGCAAGCTCCGCCTCCTGGGTTCATGCCATTCTCCTGCCTCAGCCTCCAGAGTAGCTGGGACTACAGGTGCCCGCCACCACACCCGGCTAATTTTTTGTGTTTTTACAAAATACAAAAAAGTAGAGACAGGATTTCACTGTGTTAGCCAGGATGGTCTTGATCTCCCGACCTCGTGATCTGCCCACCTCAGCCTCCCAAAATGCTGGGATTACAGGCGTGAGCCACCGAGCCTGGCCGGTTAACATCTTTTAATTGTTTCCAGGATTGAGCAGGTTCTCAGCTGGGCTCTGATATCCCGTGCGGAGTTGGACAAGTGGGCAGCATAAAGTCACTCATTTCTTACCATTTTATTCCCCTCAATTCTCAATATATTCAGTAATGAAGAATGGTGCCACCACTCAAGCAACAAGCCTCAAACTCAACCATGTCATCTTTTTCTTGGATGATTGCAGTTATTTCAAAAATTTGCATGCAAAATATACACTCATCCTACTTCAAGATGGTGGTGGCAATAGTCAGGAGAAGGTAACATTGGAGTCCTGGTTTGATTCGAAGGATGAAGACGAAGAAGCAAGGGAGGAACAAATGAAGAACCATCTTTGTTCATGAATAGGAATATTCAAGATTATAAAGGTATCAGGTCTCCTAAAATTGATCTATGGATTTAATACCATTTTCAATGGAAATTCCAACAGATTTTATTGAATGAAACAAGCAGGTGTTTATATGGAGTAGCAAAGGACTTAAAATTACCAAATGCTTCTAAATATGAAGGAGAGGTTGGGGACACGCACCCTATGTGATACCAAGTTTTATTGTCAAGACAGTGTCATGGTGCAGAGGTAGGCATTCTGAGCAGGGGAACAAAATAAGGGCCTAGAAACTCACCCGTGCATATGTTGACCTTTGCAAAATGACCTGGTGACATGGCAAGTCAGTGGGGACAGGAAGGACCACTCCCTAAGTAATCCCAGAACAATGGCTATTCATGTGGGAAAAAAAGAAATTTTACTTTCTCTCACCTTACCTGGTGATAAGTTCCAAATATGTTAAGGGCTTTAATACAAAAAGCAAAAATTGTCAGTGTTTGGATGAAAAAAGCCTTAGGGCAGGAAAGAATCTCTTGAGACATAAAGTAGTAATCATAAAGGACAAGATGGTTAAGTCAATTCTGTTAAAACTCAAGGCTTATATTAAGCAAACACTTGAAGTGAGAAGATGATCCACAACTTGAGAAGACATTTATAATACAAATAACTGATGAAGGATTCATAATCACAAATATAGAGAATTCCTATTTAAAAAAATAGAAAAATAGTGAAGACTACACAAGAGGAAATAGGGCTTTTAAATAAATAGATGTTCTGTAGCATTGGTCAGGGAAATATGAATTAGGACCACAATGAGATTCCATTTTATATCCATAAGATTTGCAAAGGTTGGGTCTGACAGTACCAGTTGTTAGATCTGTAGGGACTTGTACAACATTGTGGATGTGTAAACAGGCACCACTGCTTTAAAAAACAATTATCCCTTACAGACTTGAACATTTGCAGACGTTATGATCTTGCTTCCAACTCCCACCTGTATGTCCAGCAAACTCTTGCATGTGGCCACTAGGAGGAATGTGTAAGAATGTTCATAGTTACATATTTATAATAGTTAATAACTGGAAAAAGTGAAATGTATGTCTGTCTACAGGAAAATAGGTGAATAATTAGATATATATATTCATTCTACGGGATATTATTCAGTAGTGGAAATGAGTGAACTACAGCTATACCTCACAATAAGAATGAATCTCAGAAAATATTAAGGAAAAAAGCAAGTTTGAAGAGACCACATGGGGCGTACTATTTTTATTGAGCCCAAAAACAAGCAAAACCAAAGAATATGTAGTCTAAGCATACGTATACAATAAAACTATGCTATTAAAAAAAAAGAAGGTAACTGATAAACCAAAATTGAGCATAGTAATTACCCACAGAAGGAGGAAGTGGAAGGGACAGGAGCACATAGGTAGATGCCAAGTTATGCAGCTGTTCTGGTTCCTCCTGGTAGGCTTACAAGTGTTTACTATATGCTATTAATACATTATACTTTATAACTAATAGATAACAGTTTTTTACATATTAAATATGTTCTACTTAAATATATTATAAAAAATAAAGGCAAAGTGGAATGATAACCTAAAATCTGGTATGGTGATTTTGTAGGTAATGTTTGTATATGTCAAATACAGTTTTTAAGGAAAGGAAGAACATCTTAGGGTAAACAGCAGCTAGAAAGGTGAGGGGCAGGAGAGTGGTGCATCCTTGCTGCTGCCAGCAGTGCCCAGATACCAGGCTTTGGGGAATGAGTGGATGGCTGGACCATTTGCTAAGACAGAGGCCAGGGGATGGGAGAAATGATGAGTTTTGGAAAGATTCGATGTGACTAGACTGAATATAGGCAGTTGGATACTAGACTTTGGAATTTAAAAAGAATGTCTGGAGTTAGAATTGAGAGACTTGAACGTGGAGATGGAGGTCAGGCTGCAGTGCGATGGGATCATCTATGGAGCATATGAGGAGAAGAGAATCTGGAGGAGGAGGAGGGGGAGCCAGCAGGGGAGCAGCTGTGGGTTGGAGGAAGCCAGGAGGGAGAGTGCAATGCCGAGAAAGCAATGAAGAGCGTTTCGAAGCATGCCAGCAGAACCCAATGCTGCAAAGAGGCCTGGGAATGGGATTGCTGAGGGCCCTTCTCACAGTGAGCCCCTCAAGAGCAGCGTCAGGGGATTGTGGGGACTGTTGGCACACAGCTGGCTTTGCTAGGTTGAAGACAATGGGAGGTGTGGAAGACTTGTTGACTCATTTAAAGAAGATTGGAGGGAAAGGTAGGATTGAGAGTGTTTCAGACAGAAAAAGGATTATATGCTGAGGGTAAAGCACAAGTACAGAGGGTTGCAGATAGTGCAGAAGTCTTTAAAAACAATTATTTTAACCCAACTTCCAGGGAGACTGAATTTCTTCTGCCAGTCAGTAACACCATCAACCTGGGAGTTGCCCCTGACCCCTCCAGTCTTAGCTCCTGCTCCTGTAACAAAATACCACAAACTGGTTAGCTTATAGAGAACAGATGTTTATTTCTTACAGTTCAGGAGTCTGGAAGTCCAAGATCATGGTGCCATCATGGCCGAGTTCTGGTGAGGGCCCTCTTCTGGGATGCAGCGGCCAGCTTCTCATGTTCTCACAGTGGGTGGAGGGTAAGCTTGCTCTCTGGCCTCCTCTTAAAAAGGCACTAATCCCATTCATGAGGGCTCCACCTTCATGACCTAATTACCTCCCAAAGATGCCATCTCCAAACACCATCATTCTGGGGATTCCATTTCAACATGATTTGGGGGATACATCAGACCATAACACTTTTCTTTTTCTCAACCTTCACATCCAGTTGGTTCTCAAGCCCTGGCGATTTTACGCGCTAGATAGGTCTTAAGTTCATCTCTACGCCTGCCCTGGTTAAGGTTCTCATCATTTCTCCTCTGGATTCATCTGCAACACAGGCTGCCGGGTTGGTTCCCACCTCCTAGAGCTGGAAGAGTGGGCTCTCTGATTCTTTACACCCCCGCCTCAATCCTCCTGCTGCCTGAATAACCATCTCCCCGTGACCTAGGATATATCCCAGCCCCTTAGAGGCATGCAAAGCCTTCCATGTCTGACCCTGCCTCATGTCTTGGAAGCCCTAGACTGCTGCTGTACCCTGAAGGAGGTACCTGCTCACATTGGCCCCTCTGTCTGGAATAACCCCACCCCGGTTCCACCCAAGTCAGGAAAGCTTCCCAACCCCTCCCTCCCACCACCCCAAAGCTAAGTGAAGTGACCCCTCTTCTTGCCTCTGTAACACCGCCATGCACATTTCATACAGCCCTTGCTGAAACTTCATCTAGTTCTCTGTTAGACTTAACATTCCCTAAGGGCAGGTTTGGAACCTTACTCATCTTTATATGGCGTCTAAAATAGTGCTTGCTTTATGATAGGTGCTCAGTAAAGGTTGTCTTGAATTGAGCAGATCCTCTAGGGACAGGAGTTGGATGGAGAGCAGACTGTAAAGCCTCATGAGGGCAGGGGCCCTGCCTCTTCCTGAGCTCAGGATACCCAGAGCCTAGCTCAGTGCCTGCCATGAAATTGTTCACTCCATCAAGCCTTGTTAAATGAGTTCGGGGCGGGGGGAGCATGATGGTTTTCTCTCTCTCAGAAAGAAAGCGCTGTATCAAAGCCCTAGCACCCTCTCTACACCCACCTTCAGTATTTCATATTAGATGCGGCCCAAGTGATACTTTCTTTACCGTCCCGTGAAGACAGCATATTGGCAGCCCTGCAAAAACAAAACAAAACAAAACCCTCAGTTCATGGCATACTTGCTATAAATCAGCTATGTGTATTGTCAAATTGTAGAACTGAAAGTATATTCTGATTCGGTGTGTGTATAAGGAAATATACACCAGTATATGCATTAAAACGTCAAGAAGAGCTGGGCACAGTGTCACATGCCTGTAAACCCAGCTATTCAGGAGGCTGAGGTGGGAGGATCGGTTGAGGCCAGGAGTTTGAGGCTGCAGTGAGCTATGATTGCACAGCTGCACTCCAGCCTGTGCTGAGACCTCATCTCTTAAAAAATAAAAAATAAAAAGTCTAAGAGGATACACAGAAATTTTTAAGTGGTTACCTCCACGGAATGGGATTAGGGGATCAGAGGTGAGGGAACTCATGGTTTGGCTATTTCTCGTTCTTTCTGCACTGTTTCAAATTTTTACAAGTGTATGTTATTGTACTTTTAAAAAGATTAGCTTGGCAACAAGTCTAGCCTGAAATGGGTGCTATTTTGACTAGTCTGAGTGAAAAGTGAGGATTTAAATGAAGTAACCCCTAAACTCAGCCAGTCCCATGTTTTTTTAACACTTGGAATATCTAATTCCATTTACACTGCATTCTTCAAATGTAATTTTCAAAGATGCCTTTTGCCTCATCCCTTGCTTTTAAGTATTATTATAGACTTTTGGAGACTCACGAAACAAGCAATCCCTAAATTCTCGCCCAGGAAAGTATCTTGGATTAAATGGTTTTTGAGAACCTTGAGAGTGTATATTCTATGAAATGGAAGAAACAAGAACTAGACAGAGTCACAAATGCTGTTGATCACAGACAATCTCTGCCATCCATAAGGTAAATGTAATACATCTGGCGACCTGCTGAGTGTGAACTTGCAGCAGGTGAGGAAGGAACTCTGAACTCTCACAATCTTGTTTCTTCATTTCCCAGAGAGAAACTCGGCAAAGAGAAAAAGGACATTTCCCTCCAGGTTATCTGAAAGAATTTCAATGCTTACCTTTAATCATGTGACATTGTTTATCTTGGATTAAAAGAAAAGAAAATGTATTTATTTTGTGCATATTTTCAATAAAATATATAAAATCGAGTTGGTATATAGTGCCAAATACCATTAATTAAAAATATTTTAACCTGATATGATAGATTGTTGAATTTTTAAAAATTGTA